TCAACCAGCTTACAAATCCACATTCAGGATAGGGGTCCTCTGTCTTGGGGGATTGTCCCCCTGCCCCAGCCTAGACCTGATCACCTGGATTGAGACCACCTGGCTCCCTTTAGGGCATAGATCAAAACTAGGCTGTAAATAATTTGAGTGTGCCAAGAACTTTGTGAATTGCAAGACCTGACTTTATATGGACATTGATCATTAACTTTGTGAGCTTCGGGAAGTTGACACCTCTGAGCCTCGGTTTTTTTTCAGCTCAAAAATTGGGAGAGGTTGCCGTGAGCCGAGACTGCGCCATTGTACTCCAGCCTGGGCAACAAGAATGAAACTCTGTCTCAAAAGAAAAAAAAATTGGGGGAGAAGGTAGCCTGGATATTCCTTTCAACTCTAAACTCTAATTCTGTGAACAGCAGGGATGAGGGAGAGGATGAGGCTCCTTCCTTATTGGACAAAACCCCGTTGGAACTAAATGCTCCTAGGCTCCCTTGCCTAGGAAGGTCCCCCCAGAACAGTGGGAAATCTGGTTTCACAACTGGGGACCACCAGCTCAGGATCTCATGAGGCCCCGGGACCCTCTGAGCACGGGCCCGGATGCTCATCCCTGCAGACTGGATTGGCCCTTAGAGCCCTGGCGTTGCCTGAGCCATTCTGGTTCCTGTCAGTTGTTTGGTTGCAGCAAGGAACAAGACTCTAGGTCCACTTACCAGCAGCTGGGGGAACTGAGCCTCTTGCAGAGAACGAGAGCCCCACCTCTACTCTAGGAAATGAGCTTTTTAATTTAACTGGTCAGGCCTCAACCCACATTAGGGGTTCATGACCATTGTATAGACAGCTGTAGCCAGCTGTTCACAGCCCAGACAGACTTGCCCTATCTAGACAGCCCCCTCCTCCCAGCTCAGGGACTCGTCTGGCTGTGAGCTTCCAGGAGGTCTCAGGGGTGTGACCTCCCTCCCTCCTTCCCTCCCCACTCCCTACCTCCTCCCTCCACCCCAGGCTATAAAGCTGCCCAGGCTTGGCTCTCAGCACATCCAGCTGCCTGAGACCCTCCTGCAGCCTTCTCAAGGGACAGCCCCACTCTGCCTCTTGCTCCTCCAGGGCAGCACCATGCAGCCCCTGTGGCTCTGCTGGGCACTCTGGGTGTTGCCCCTGGCCAGCCCCGGGGCCGCCCTGACCGGGGAGCAGCTCCTGGGCAGCCTGCTGCGGCAGCTGCAGCTCAAAGAGGTGCCCACCCTGGACAGGGCCGACATGGAGGAGCTGGTCATCCCCACCCACGTGAGGGCCCAGTACGTGGCCCTGCTGCAGCGCAGCCACGGGGACCGCTCCCGCGGAAAGAGGTTCAGCCAGAGCTTCCGAGGTGAGGCCCTCCCTCCCTGCTGCCCCTGGTCCGGAGGCCCTGCTGACCCTGCTCTTGTCCCCAGAGGTGGCCGGCAGGTTCCTGGCGTTGGAGGCCAGCACACACCTGCTGGTGTTCGGCATGGAGCAGCGGCTGCCGCCCAACAGCGAGCTGGTGCAGGCCGTGCTGCGGCTCTTCCAGGAGCCGGTCCCCAAGGCCGCGCTGCACAGGCACGGGCGGCTGTCCCCGCGCAGCGCCCGGGCCCGGGTGACCGTCGAGTGGCTGCGCGTCCGCGACGACGGCTCCAACCGCACCTCCCTCATCGACTCCAGGTGGGGGTCGCGGGGGCGCGCAGGGTAGGGGGAAGCGGCGCTGGGTCTCTGTGTCATGTCTCAGGCTGGTGTCCGTCCACGAGAGCGGCTGGAAGGCCTTCGACGTGACCGAGGCCGTGAACTTCTGGCAGCAGCTGAGCCGGCCCCGGCAGCCGCTGCTGCTACAGGTGTCGGTGCAGAGGGAGCATCTGGGCCCGCTGGCGTCCGGCGCCCACAAGCTGGTCCGCTTTGCCTCGCAGGGGGCGCCAGCCGGGCTTGGGGAGCCCCAGCTGGAGCTGCACACCCTGGACCTTGGGGACTATGGGTAGGTGCTGAGGGTCAAACTGGTAAGCCGGAGACCGCTGACCCTGCTCTCTTTGCCCACACAGAGCTCAGGGCGACTGTGACCCTGAAGCACCAATGACCGAGGGCACCCGCTGCTGCCGCCAGGAGATGTACATTGACCTGCAGGGGATGAAGTGGGCCGAGAACTGGGTGCTGGAGCCCCCGGGCTTCCTGGCTTATGAGTGTGTGGGCACCTGCCGGCAGCCCCCGGAGGCCCTGGCCTTCAAGTGGCCGTTTCTGGGGCCTCGACAGTGCATCGCCTCGGAGACTGACTCGCTGCCCATGATCGTCAGCATCAAGGAGGGAGGCAGGACCAGGCCCCAGGTGGTCAGCCTGCCCAACATGAGGGTGCAGAAGTGCAGCTGTGCCTCGGATGGTGCGCTCGTGCCAAGGAGGCTCCAGCCATAGGCGCCTAGTGTAGCCATCGAGGGACTTGACTTGTGTGTGTTTCTGAAGTGTTCGAGGGTACCAGGAGAGCTGGCGATGACTGAACTGCTGATGGACAAATGCTCTGTGCTCTCTAGTGAGCCCTGAATTTGCTTCCTCTGACAAGTTACCTCACCTAATTTTTGCTTCTCAGGAATGAGAATCTTTGGCCACTGGAGAGCCCTTGCTCAGTTTTCTCTATTCTTATTATTCACTGCACTATATTCTAAGCACTTACATGTGGAGATACTGTAACCTGAGGGCAGAAAGCCCAATGTGTCATTGTTTACTTGTCCTGTCACTGGATCTGGGCTAAAGTCCTCCACCACCACTCTGGACCTAAGACCTGGGGTTAAGTGTGGGTTGTGCATCCCCAATCCAGATAATAAAGACTTTGTAAAACATGAATAAAACACATTTTATTCTATAATTTTGTAATTTTCTATTTTATTTTAATTA